AGTTTCAAAAAAACAAATACAGAAAAGAAAGAAGATCTTGCATTTTGGAGAAGAAAATGAAAAAAGTCAAAAATAATTTCAAATTATATTTCTACTTGCAATTATAATAGCAAGTTAAGAATGATGAGACCTTGCATGTCATCTCCAGTGGGCACCCAGCTGATGCCTGGAACACTTGGACAGCAGCACTGCATTCAGTCAACTGAACTGACCATGGGGAAGGGGAAAACTAACTTGCCCTATTCATCCATTTCCTTTGACTACTCAGCATTAGGGCTGGTTTACCACTTGACAGCCCTAAACGTTAGTCTCTTTTAAAAAATGTCCTTCAAATATATGAGGACGCAGCCATGTCTCCTATGGCCCTTCATTTTCTCCAGGTTACTCACCTCGTGTCTTCCCACTCCTTCCCAAGAGGCAGAGTTGTATGTTTCAGGTCTTCTCATTGGCCAAGGTGGCAGGTGGGGCTAACAGCAGAGCCACTTAACTTGCCACCTAGTCTCGTTCTGAAGTGAATACCAAGTGTGAATGGAAAAGATCTGCAGGCAGACCCAGGCCATGCATGCTTCGAAAGCGCACTTAGTTTCTCATAAAGCCATAAAAGGTTTTAGATGACATTTTGCTTCAAAAAAGACAGATTCTTAAATGAGGGCAATTTCAAGGAGATCAGACATCCTGTGGTGCACTTAGCGGGGGAAAGCAAATTGCATAAACATTGCTCATCTGAGCAGCGGTGAGGCGTCCTGCCAGTGGTGGTGGCACAAGTTCAAATCCCAGGCTCCCAAAGCCAAGTTCTGCGGAGGCTCCCCTCCAGCTCAGTGCCCCCAACAGCTTTATGGCCAGGCTAAGTCATTCATTCCCCCATGTTTCCTAGAACAAAAGAACACAAGAGAGAAGTAAAGTGAGGTTTGTGAAAACAATGCATTTGTCTCGAAATTGTCCTTTTCTAAGTTATAGGGAGACAATGAGATAGGAATGAAAGAACATTGGCCTGGGAATCAGATGTTCTTGGTCTAATATTAGAACTGGAAGGGCCCTTAAACCAGAGCTAGTTCAGTTCTCTAACTTTACATCCAAGGATATTGAAACTTAGGTTAACTTTGTTATATATTTGTCTATGTGATCTTGAGCAAGTTGCTAAGCTTTTCTAGCCTCAGTTCCCAATCTGTAAAATGGAGATGATGACAACATTATCTACCCTTAAATAATTGTGATGATTAAACCATATGGGATAATGCATGTCATGTGCCTGAGAGAGAGAAAACACTTCAAAATGGCGAGCTAATATTGTTTTTCTATCAACAGGTAGTAATTGGGCTTCTGCTGTGTATCAAACTCTGCTCCAAATAATGAGGATACAACAAGAAATGAACACTGACCTTGTCTTCTTGAAGGCTGAGGGGGAAGACAGACATAAAAACACAAACTCACAAACACTCTTGATGGTGGTTGTGATAAGCGGAGAGATGGTGGCAGTGGTAGTGGGGAGGTAAGGTGAGGACAAGGTAGGGCGGGCAGGGAGTCAGTGAATGAAGCTTCATCTGTATTTACAGCCGCTCCCCCATCACTCACATTACTGCCTGAGCTGCACCTCCTGTCAGATCACTGGTGGCATTAGATTCCCATAGGAGCACAAACCCTATTGTGAACTGTGCATGCGAGGGATCGAGGTTGCACGCTTCTCATGAGAATCTAATGCCTGATGATCCGTCGCTGTCTCCCATCATATGCCAATGGGATTGTCTAATTGCAGGAAAACAAGCTCAGGGCTCCCACTGATTCTACATTATGGTGAGTTGTATAATTATTTAATTATATATTAGCCTTGTTAAATAAATGATCTGTCTCTTTGCAGGATAGTGACAACCTCTGGTGGGACGCCTTTGCCACTGAATTTTTTGAAGATGACGCCACATTAACCCTTTCATTTTGTTTGGAAGATGGACCAAAGCGATACAGTAAGAAAGAAGTTTATTTTTCTAATATTACCTAATGGTTTGTTTCTCTGTGTTTCTCTCCCAGCTATCGGCAGGACCCTCATCCCCCGTTACTTTAGCACTGTGTTTGAAGGAGGGGTGACCGACCTGTATTACATTCTCAAACACTCGAAAGAGTCATACCACAACTCATCCATCACGGTGGACTGCGACCAGTGTACCATGGTCACCCAGCACGGGAAGCCCATGTTTACCAAGGTACAGGACAGGCTCTGTCACATGCCCGGCTTTAATGAATGACTGTGTGGTTTGTCACTTCCAGGTATGTACAGAAGGCAGACTGATCTTGGAGTTCACCTTTGATGATCTCATGAGAATCAAAACATGGCACTTTACCATTAGACAATACCGAGAGTTAGTCCCGAGAAGCATCCTAGCCATGCATGTAAGTAATTTAATTTCTGTTTTGCTTTCTTTTAAAATACATGTGGGGTTTTTTTTCCATTTAGGCACAAGATCCTCAGGTCCTGGATCAGCTGTCCAAAAACATCACCAGGATGGGGCTAACAAACTTCACCCTCAACTACCTCAGGGTAAGATCAATCGAATGATTTTATTTTTTGGTGTGAAATGCCAATGTCTTTGAACTTCTTGCAGTTGTGTGTAATATTGGAGCCAATGCAGGAACTGATGTCGAGACATAAAACTTACAACCTCAGTCCCCGAGACTGCCTGAAGACCTGCTTGTTTCAGAAGTGGCAGAGGATGGTGGCTCCGCCAGGTACACCCTCATTCTTCACTCTCTCTCTAAACAACTGATCCCTCTTCCCTTTTCCATATTGCAGCAGAACCCACAAGGCAACCAACAACCAAACGGAGAAAAAGGAAAAATTCCACCAGCAGCACTTCCAACAGCAGCGCTGGGAACAATGCAAACAGCACTGGCAGCAAGAAGAAGACCACAGCTGCAAACCTGAGTCTGTCCAGTCAGGTACCTGTAAGTCTCGCTTTCCTCTTAGGCCCGAAATCTTCCCTGTAATAATGTCAGCTGCTGTTCACAGGATGTGATGGTGGTAGGAGAGCCAACTCTGATGGGAGGTGAGTTTGGGGACGAGGACGAAAGGCTAATCACTAGATTAGAAAACACGCAATATGATGCGGCCAACGGCATGGACGACGAGGAGGACTTCAACAATTCACCCGCGCTGGGGAACAACAGCCCGTGGAACAGTAAACCTCCCGCCACTCAAGAGACCAAATCAGAAAACCCCCCACCCCAGGCTTCCCAATAAGATGATCGGCACCAGAATCCACTGTCAATAGGCCCGTGGGTGATCATTACAATTGCAAATCTTTACTTACAGGAGAGGAAACAGAAGAGATAAAAACTTTTCCATGCAAATATCTATTTCTAAACCACAATGATCTGATTTTCTTTCTTCTTTCTTTTTTTCTAATTGAGAGGATTATTCCCAGTAAGCTTCCATGACCCTTTCTTGGAGGCCTTCACAGGTAATACAGATACTGGCACTGATTGTAATTAAAATGAGAGAAAACTCTAGCGCATCTTCTGGCACGGTTTTAACAACGTGTTTGTGTTGAATTTCCTTTTTATGCATCAAACGAAGGCCATATTGTCCATAAATGCTCAGTGCTCAGGATCTCATTAATATGCCGAACCTAACTACAGATGACTTTTTAATATTGTAAAATATTTTCTGCTTTTTGACTTGCATCTGAGAGTTTCTTGTTTCAGTAAAAAAAGAAAAGACAAAAAAATCAGCTTTGGAAAGTAATTTAAATGTACCTTATTTTTTTTTTCTTTATGTTTTCTTTCATTGGGCAACAGCTAAGAGGGCCCAGCAAGGTAATTTATGGTTGAGCTGATGTCAATTGGTTCTTGTCTTGAGTCGACTCAATTTAGCCCAAGTGCTGAAACAAGAAATGTCATTTTTTTCATCAAAGACACCAGGGCAGATTTTTAAGTAAAGAAAGACAATTGGACCCTTAAGAATTTATGCATTTGTAAAGTTGCTGTTGATCCAAATATTTTCAAGCCATGTAATCCATTGGTTTTGTGGGCAGTTTAATAAACCTGAACCTTTGTGTGTTTTCTAATTGTACCTGAGTTGACCATCCTTTCTTTTTATAGTATATTTCTTGTATGATATTTTGTAAAGCTCTCACCTGGTTCTTTTATGGGGACTTTTCGTTTTTGGGCAACTCCAGTGTATTTATGTGAAACTTTATAAGAGAATTAATTTTTCCATTTGCATATTAATATGTTCCTCCACACATGTAAAGGCACAGTGGCTCCGTGTGTTAAAAAACAGCTGTATTTTATGTATGCTTTACTGATAAGTGTGCCAATAATAAACTGTGTTAATGACCAAAGCAAGTGAATCTGGCTATTTGTGTGAGTACGT